AAAAAACCAGGAAAGCCAAGCCCGAGATTTCCCAAACTCAGCAACAACAGTCGTGATGTTTTGAGAGGAAGGTTGAGAAACACAAAAGAGAGGAAGATGCACTATCTACCTAACGGGATGTTCCTGGAGTTGAATACAGGAAGAATAGAGAAAAATATCAATGAAAGAAATGTTTTCCCATAAGAAGAAACCATGACCTTCTACACTGAAATGAGAGAATGCATGTTAAGTAGCATAAGCAGAAATGACCACACTGTGGAAAGATTTTAAGAAAGATCTGGGAGGGGTTAAAGCTATTAAAAAAAAAAAAAAGTCCACCACTAGAACTATTTTTAGAAACATTAAACTAGTTCAAGAGCTAACATATGCAATTAAAGTATATACACTTAATAATTCATGATGTTAAAATAACAGAATGTTTAATTTGAAAATGTCAAAGTTGGGGTATAGATGTTAAAATAAAGGGAAAAAATTCGCTGGAAGAAAATTAACTTTATATTTTTGTATCTGTCGTTGAACAACGAAGTGAAGCGTAAGAACATCTGGTAAATCTCCAAAGTGAAGACAGATAACCCTAAGCTGACCCAGACTAAGAGTGCACTGCCCTTAGGGTCGCGAGAGCAGACACCTTCCCAAGTCCTGCAGGGTCCGAGGAGTGGGCAATGTCCCCGGCTCCTGCAGGGTCTCGGGGCGGACACCGTCCTCATTGATGCTCTGACCCTTCTAGGGAGTCCCAGGTGGGACAGGGCTGGCGTGGCGGTACAGCGCCCTGAGCCTTTGAAACAAACCTCCTAAATTCCACCCGCCTCCGCCTGCTCCTCTGTTAACGAACTAAAGACGCCCTCGGCCTCCTGGCGGAGCGAGCACAAGTCCCACAGCAGCGTAGTAAGTTTTCCGTATTACAGCGACCACCAGGAAATATCGCGATATCTGGACCTAGCAATGCCATGAAATTACCGCGAGAGGAAGCAAGCGCAAGTTTCGTGAGAAGGGCAGATCTCACGAGAGAGGATTTGGCGCCCTCCTCTGTGGATTCTGGCCAGGCCGGGTTCGGCGGTTGCTGTGAGAGCGGGCTTCCCAACACCATGCCGTCCGCCTTCTCTGTCAGCTCTTTCCCCGTCAGCATCCCAGCCGTGCTCACGGTAACTCGCGGCCCGCGTAACCACCAGTTCGGCTTCAGGTCCCTGAGCCAGACACTGTCCCCAGGTACAGCAGGGTCCCGGGGAGTCCAGGAGGCGGCGGAGTGCGGCACTGTCTGGAGAGTTCAGTGTATTGCAGAGAGGTTGGAGAAAATCAAGTCTTGCACGTGGCGATGGCTCAAGATTCCCTGAGGTCTTCAGTGCTGACTAAGGAGTCTGAAATGATGATTCATGTTTTACCTTTGGGGCTGAGCCAAGTGCATCTCTTTGAGCAATCGTCTTAATTTCCTTGTCGTCACCAATTATCATAACCAATTATCATCGTAAAGGATGGTAATTCCTTTAATTATACCCACCTTAAAAACATGATTCTGTTCCACAAACGAAAGGAGCACATCAGAGATGCCTTCAGTTCTGTGTGCTTGAACTTTGAATTCCATGAATTATAGTTGCACTGAGGGGAGAATCCTGTTTCCATCCTCCTGGTTCCTTCTCCCTTTCCTGTCCCCATGTTTCTCTGAGGCCTGGCAATGCTCTCTGGATACTTGGTGAGTAGCCCAGGAGGACTCAGGAGTGAGAGGACAGTGAGTGTCTGCTGGTGTGTTCCTACAGCAGACGGACTGGACTGAGCCCTGGCTCATGGGGCTGGCCACCTTCCACGCGCTCTGCGTGCTCCTCACCTGCTTGTCCTCCCGAAGCTACAGACTACAGATCGGGCACTTTCTGTGTCTAGGTGAGTAAAACAACACAAACTCCACAACTCAGTAAATTCTAATATGACTTGTACCTTTTTTCAGTCATCTTAGTCTACTGTGCTGAATACATCAATGAGGCGGCTGCGATGAACTGGAGGTGAGCCCACCCCCGGGCCTGTGACCAGGTCCCTAGTAATTTTTTGTTTTTGTTTTTTAAACAGATTATTTTCGAAATACCAGTATTTCGACTCCAGGGGGATGTTCATTTCTATAGTATTTTCAGCCCCACTGCTGGTGAATGCCATGATCATTGTGGTACGTAGATGACACTTTCAGTTGTCTTTCTTAATCTAAACATGTCTCAAACAATTGTGTTTAGGTTATGTGGGTATGGAAGACTTTGAATGTGATGACTGACCTGAAGAATGCACAAGAGAGAAGAAAGGAAAAGAAAAGGAGAAGGAAAGAAGACTGAGGGGCAGCAGCTGCTTGGAGTTTGCGTCCTTCCCGTCCACCCAGTGCAGCTCCCAGTGCTGCAGTGTGCGTGGCGTGGGCATCCTTCCAGCTGACTCATGGTTTGAAAAACCGTTGTTTTATTTAAATATCCACAGTGGTAGGGCACACACTGAAGTTGGCTTTTCAGCCAGCACTGAATGTATCCATCAGGACATGCGTCTTCAGGTGCCTGATCTTTGTAGTCAGGCTGTGGGAACGGTCTCTGCAGAGCTTCATAACTGGGAATTTGATTTGAAGAAGTCCATGTCATATGTGTAACTAGTACTAATTATAAATATAAAATACACAATATAAAATATGAAACTCAATAATAAACAGTGCCACCTGTACATGGGCACCATGCCCTCCTCCTCGTGCTGTGTTTTCTAGTGCATGCCACAGTTCGCAGTAGAGGGTGTTTTCACCTTCCAAGACATGGGGCAAAGTTTGGAGACACCTGGTTGTCACTGGAGGGGGTGGTGCTCCTGGCTTCTCCTGTGGAGCCCGGGGTGATGCATAAAATCCTGTGTGCCTGGGTCAGCCGCATCACAGACAATGACTTGACATGAAATGTCAGCTGTGCTGGGGCAGAGAGACCTTGGAAGGAAGCTCTTGGAAAATACGTTGTATCTCAGTTTGATGAACCAATTCACAAGAGGCTAGGCCCTCTCTAGCAAAGTTATGGGCTGCTTTACTGAAAACAGAATGGAAGCCCTGAAGTCAACACTCCATGGAGAAGCGTGTCTTTCCTAATGTCCTGGTGTTCTGTTGATTTAGGTGCTTGGGAACACAATGCTCCCAGTTCTGTTAGGACAGGCATACTGTTACTTTGCAATATCCACTTTATAAAATAGCTCCTGCCCAGTGGCTCTTGGTTCCTGTCAAATGTGGACCTGTAGTTTAAGAATGACAGGTGGTTAGAGACCCAGATATTTAAAAATAGGTGTTCAATAAGGGAATACTGATTGTGCATTGTATCTGGATAGCATGCCTAATTGTGCATTTCTGAAAGTTACCAATTCAAAATGTAATTGGAACAGTTATCTTTGATTAGACAAGCCTGGGAAGAGAATGTTGAGGTGCAGAGCTCACCAGCCAAGTTCATGCCCCTCTCGGGCCTTTGTGGCTGAGAAGTGGGACAGAAAGATGATTAAGGTAATGTGTCCTCCCTGTAGCATTGTCCAGGGCCGTTGTGTAGATATTTGACTTCACTGACAGAAAAGAAACCAGGGAGTTTGTAGAGACTGTGCATTTTTAGTATAACATTTTCACCATCTGATATGGTTTGGCTTTGTGTCCCCACCCAAATTGCATCTCAAATTGTAATCCCCATGTGTCAAGGGAGGGACCTGATGGGAGGTGATGGGATCATGGGGGTGGTTTCCCCTATGTTGTTATCATAATAGAGAGGGAGTTCTCACAAGATCTGCTGGTTTTAAAGACAGCAGTTTCCCCTGCTGTCACTGTCTCTCTCCTGCTGCCTTGTGAAGAAGGTGCTTGTTTCTCCCTCTGCCATGATTGTAAGTTTCCCGAGGCCTCCCCGGCCATGTGGAACTGAGTCAATTAAACTTCTTGTTTATAAAGTAATCCAGGTCTCAGGTAGTATCTTTATAGCAGTGTGAGAACAGACTAATTAAACATCTATATGTTATTTGGACTTAATATGGGGCCGTGTGATTGAATCTCAGTTTGCCTGTGATAAAGTAGTGTAACAGTATTGCTAGCTTTGCATGAATTTGATGCTGATGACATGTCAGTGTGAAACCATGACGTGTGGTCTTTGATTTTCATTCTGCATGTGTGTGTCTGTGTTTTGGAACAGTTATATTTTGGTTTTGTAAAAACAACCTTCACTTTATTTTTAACTGTGTAGTAAGTTTATATTCAATGCCTTAAAGTGCATTGTTAACAATTGTCTTGATATGTTGTCCTCATTTTAGGGAAAGTCATAGAAGCCAAAATGATCAGCAGTTGAGTAATTTACGAAAGCACAGGTGCAATCCCACTTTAAAGCACTGGGGGTTGCACAGAGCACACTGGTTTCAGGCTCCATAAATGTGGATGACTCACTGGAGAGCTTCATCTGTTTAAGTAGAACAAATGTTTTTACTCTACTGATAAAGTACAGGAAAGGAGGTTTGGGATCAAAATTATTTTTCACATTCCAAACCTGTGACACCTTACGTTTATCGATTGCTATGCAATAAAATACATCTTTAATAATATGTAGTATTTTTTTTTGTTTTTTTCAAAAAAATGGTATTTGTTTTGCACCTTACTGTAACTGGAAACAGGAGCACCTGGAACTTAGCTCCACCTTTGGCTGGCAGGTCCCTTTGCTGCAGCATCTGGTGCTGAGTTTTAACAAACAAATGCAATTGTGTCCTTGCCAGTAGAAGAAAGTCTACTTGCACAGATAATGTATATCAAATCAGAAAGCAATATGCAACCTGAATGGCTAGCTTCTGTGAGAAGTAAAGTGGCAAGGAAATGTTAACATGTTCTTGCCCTTTACAAAATAATAAATGTTAAAAAAAAAAAAAAAGGGCTGGGGGTGGAATTCAGGGTAAGGAGCTTCAGTGGCGCGAAGTTGAGTGGGATGCTTAAAGACAGACGAGAATTGCCGTCAGAGATATACCGGTCAGGCCCAAGCATCTTTTCCCTGGAAAAGAACTTCAGGCTTCCTTGTCTGGATTTCAGTGGAGCACCCTTCTTCTTTCACCAAGTTAACCAGAACATGTTTTCAGTGCAGCCTTCCCCTCTTTACTGAAGCCCCTCTTGCTGGTCGACTACACCAGCAAGTCGGTCCTGGGGAGGACGGGGCTGGGCTCCACATGCAGAGTTCTCGGAGGCAGGAAGGGAGCGAGCCAGGGCAGAGAAGAGCACCCAGGGGGTGGCGCTGCCCAGTCCCAGGATGGTGCGAAGATGTCTCCAAGCCCTGGTTGCTGCACAGGGAAGGCAGGATGGGGCGGCGAGGCCCACGCAGGCTGTGGGTGCCATGCGTTGGTGGCAGCTTGTTCCGAGTGGGGCTGGAACAGTTGACAGCAAGCATCCTCATCGGCCTGGTAAGCTTTCTAGCTCCTCTTCCTCCGATGTTCCAGTTTCACAGCGGCCTGTACAGTTAGATCTTTCCTCGCTTTGGGGGAAGGTGTAGCTATTATAGTCTCCGAATCATGCTGTCATTAGAAATTGCACAAGACCTATGCCAGGGGAGGCGCTGACTGGCACAGGCCCTGAAAGGAACCTGAGGACAGAGAAGGAGCTCCCTGCAGCCTTCAGGCAGCCAAGCAGAGGCCTAAGTCCAAGCATGTGGCCATAGGGTCTGCTCTGTAAGCCTCAGGGCTACTGCCTTCTGCTCCAGTCCTGGGCCAAAACACCCTTCAGCAGCTCCTGCTCCATCTGAGCGAGCTGGATGTCAGCCTCCATGGGCCCTGTTGTGCATGGGGTTGATGCTTCATCTGAGTGAGCTGGGCATCTGCCTCCATGGGTCCTGTTGTGTGTAGGGTTGATGCTCCATCTCAGTGAGCTGAGCATCTGCATCTCGGGGTTCTGTTGTACATGGGGTTAATACTCCATCCGAGTGAGCTGGGCATCCGCATCTCTGGGTTTTGTGTGCGTGGGGTTAACACTCCATCTGAGTGAGCTGGGTGACTGCCTCCATGAGTCCTGTTGTGTGTGGGGTTGATGCTCCATCTGAGTGAGTGGGGCATCTGCATCTCTGTGTCCTGTTGTGTGTGGGGTTGATGCTGCATCTGAGTGAGTGGGGCATCTGCATCTCTGGGTCCTGTTGTGTGTGGGGTTGATGCTCCATCTGAGTGAGTGGGGCATCTGCATCTCTGGGTCCTGTTGTATGTAGGGTTGATTCTCTATCTGAGTGAGTGGGGCATCTGCATCTCTGGGTTCTGTTGTATGTGGGGTTGTTGCTCTGAGTGAGTGGTGCATCTGCATCTCTGGGTTCTATTTTATGTGGGGTTGATTCTCTGAGTGAGTGGGGCATCTGCATCTCTGGGTTCTAGTTTATGTGGGGTTGATTCTCTGTCTGAGTGAGTGGGGTGTTTGCATCTCTGGGTCCTGTTGTATGTGGAGTTGATTCTCTATCTGAGTGAGTGGAGCATCTGCATCTCTGGGTCCTGTTGTATGTGGGGTTGATTATCTGAGTGAATGGGGCATCTGCATCTCTGGGTTCTAGTTTATGTGGGGTTGATTCTCTATCTGAGTGAGTGGTGCATCTGCATCTCTGGGTTCTATTTTATGTGGGGTTGATTCTCTATCTGAGTGAGTGGGGTGTCTGCATCTCTGGATCCTGTTGTATATGGGGTTGATTCTCTATCGGAGTGAGTGGGGCATCTGCATCTCTGGGTTCTGTTGTATGTGGGAGTGATGCTCCATCTGAGCTGGGCGTCTGCATCTCTGGGTTTATGGATCCCTAAGCCCAACTCACTCACAGCTTGGCCCTCCATGTGCTGGTCTTTCCTCTGCCTTACCCATGTTTGGTTATTTCTTATATAACATTGGATATCTTTGGAACAGGAGAAAATTGTTAAGTGTCAATTTGCTGCCCCTTTTTTCTGTAAGTCTATCTTCTATAAAGTAATGTAGTCCCTATTATCATGATGCTATTTCACTATATAACATTATTTTCAATGCCTGCATAGTAAACACATTGTAGGGGTATAGGCTGAATTTACGTAACCAGTTACTGATATTAGAGATGCAGAGTTTTTCTAATTGTTTTACTGACAACAGCAACACAGAAATCTCCAACCTCACATGCCTACATTTCCACTATTGACTTGGAATAAATTCTTACAAGTGAAATTTAGTCAACATATATAACTTTTATGTGACAGTTGGTAAATGTTGCTAAATCAATTTTCAGAAAGCATATGCCAATATTGGTTGTACATATTTCCTGAAATCCTTGTCTGCACTAAGTAGCAACGTAAAAAAAGAAACTTTTCTGAGTAATAGGTGAAAGTTTTATCTCACTGTTTTAACTTGTACTTCTGTGGTTACCTGTGAGGTTTAACGCTTTTCAAATGATTGTTGGTGTTTTGCATTTTTTTAGTGAATAATCTGTTCGTATTCTTCTTTGTTTTGCAATATGGGCTTTAAAAAACCTATTTCTAATTTTATGTGTTAAAATTGGTAACACATATAGGGCAGAAATATGTGTTACTAGTCTGTAGTTTGGCTTTGGCTTGTGTTGAAAAGGTTTTAGAAAGTCAAACAGTTTTTTGCTTTATGTATCATCAGGAACTGTGAAGAGCTGAGGTTCCACCTCCTCCCAAGCTGACAAGTGACCCTCGGAGAAGAACCGTGAAAACCTCACAACAGTGAAGTTAGTTTAAACAAGTTACAACGACAAACACATTGTGCCATCCTTATGATTTCACCTGTTACTTAGTTCACACTGATGGGTGGCTGGTGTTTAAATGCTTTCCAAGTTCATTTCATTTATTATACAAATGCCTGTGAAATACCCAGGCAGCATCATTGCTTCCTTCTCTAGCCTCCAAACCGAATATCCTTTTGCTCAAGCATCCAGGTAAAAAAAGGGGGACCTTAGGAATTGTGAATTTGAAGCCAGAAGCCATGGTTTACCTAGGAATGGATTTACTTGCCAAGAACTGTGACACCTTTATAAATAAAGTTACTCATGTTGGCTTTTTTGCTCTTTAAATTCTTCTCTGTAAGTTACTGATGTGACAAATC